TGCATAAGAATCACCAGGGGTGTGGAGATGGGGATGTGAAAATGCAGGTTCCTAGGCAAACAAGCCAAGATTCTGGATACCAACTGGGTCCCAGGACTCAAAACAATCAGCCTGAGTAATTCTGATGGAGGGAGTCTCCTGACGACACTAAAAAAACAACAAAAACGACCCCTCTGCCGGGCATGGTGTCCTGTAATACCAGCACTTTGGGAGGCTGAGTCGGGAGGATCGCTTGGGCCCAGGAGTTCGAGACCAGCCTAGGCAACATAGGGTGACCACCCACCCCCGTTTCTAAAAGTAAAAAAAGACCCCTCGTGTGTCTCCACCGTTAGGTTGTTTTCCCACTGTCCACCCCTCCCTACTTCTCAGGCACCTGCTTGGGGGCCCCTATTGCTTCGAATAAGCTCCGTGGGAGCCAGGACTTTGTCTTGCTAACAGGTGCATCTTCAGCGCACTCAGAACAATATCTGGCACAGCACGAGACACCTAGAAATGTTCGCCGAACGATCGAATGGCTGAATACATTCATATGTTGCTTTGTACAAAAACTTGCTTTCAAATATCTGGGAAGAGTTAGAGATAGGAAAGCAGAGGTCATTTCAAAGAGAGAGAGTGAGGATACCACCGGGAAGGCAGCGCCGAAAAAACCAGAGGGGAACCACTTGCCGATCCCCCAGGCACAGTCTGGAGGTCCCAATTCCCGCGGTAGGGGGGCGAGAGATGCCACTCGTCTGATCAGCAACCATTTTGGGCCCGCTTGCGCCGCTTCTCCGGGGCGTCCGCGTTGTGCTCATCCAGTTGCTTTTGAGGTTCCGGCCCCCTCCAAACCTCTGAAGCGCTCCGTGCACGCGACGCGGCGGCGGGGTAAGCTGGAGCCCTCGCCGCGAGCCCTCTCCGCTGCCTGCCCGCAGCACAGCCGCGCCGACCTCCTCATCATGGCGGCGGCCGGGCGGGGAAGCCGGGCCGTGCGTCGCGTGCGTGCCCTCTCCCTCCCCTCCCCCTCCTCGGCGGCGGCGGCGGCGGCAGAAGCGGCAGCGCTCGCCATTGCCGCTGGTGGCAGGAGGCTGCGAGGAGCCGGCGCGGTCGCAGTCTCCACGGCGCAGGCCCACGGTAGCGCAGCCGCTCTGAGGTGAGTGCCCTACCGCGCAATCTCCAGCTATTGAATCCTGTTCTTTTTCTTTTTTGTCTGACAGTAGAACTTCATGGAGGAACACGGAGTGACCCAAACCGAACATATGGCTACCATAGAAGCACATGCAGTGGCCCAGCAAGTGCAGCAGGTCCATGTGGCTACTTACACCGAGCATAGTATGCTGAGTGCTGATGAAGACTCGCCTTCTTCTCCCGAGGACACCTCTTACGATGACTCAGATATACTCAACTCCACAGCAGCTGATGAGGTGACAGCTCATCTGGCAGCTGCAGGTAGTGTTGTTTGGATTAGAAGCTCTTCTTTAGCCTAATCTCAGCACATACGTTATTATTTCAGGTCCTGTGGGAATGGCCGCTGCTGCTGCTGTGGCAACAGGAAAGAAACGGAAACGGCCTCATGTATTTGAGTCTAATCCATCTATCCGGAAGAGGCAACAAACACGTTTGCTTCGGTGAGGGCTCCCTTATCCATATTGTTACTATTACTTTTTATTCTTGTTTCCTTTTCTGATTCAGGAAACTTCGAGCCACGTTAGATGAATATACTACTCGTGTGGGACAGCAAGCTATTGTCCTCTGTATCTCACCCTCCAAACCTAACCCTGTCTTTAAAGTGTTTGGTGCAGCACCTTTGGAGAATGTGGTAAGTCAGAACCAAGCTGTTCTCATTTGCCCTCTTGTTTACTTCTGCCCTTAATTCCCTGCAGGTGCGTAAGTACAAGAGCATGATCCTGGAAGACCTGGAGTCTGCTCTGGCAGAACACGCCCCTGCGCCACAGGAGGTTAACTCAGAACTGCCGCCTCTCACCATCGACGGAATTCCAGTCTCTGTGGACAAAATGACCCAGGTGAGGGGTGGGAGGTGAGGAGGAGACTCAAATGAGTATTGATGACCACACTGTTCTCTTCCAGGCCCAGCTTCGGGCATTTATCCCAGAGATGCTCAAGTACTCTACAGGTCGGGGAAAACCAGGCTGGGGGAAAGAAAGCTGCAAGCCCATCTGGTGGCCTGAAGATATCCCCTGGGCAAATGTCCGGAGTGATGTCCGCACAGAAGAGCAAAAGCAGAGGGTGAGAGTTCCTCTGACTGAGTTGCCTGGTTGCTTAATGTGCTTTTCCGGTCATTTGGTGACAGGTTTCATGGACCCAGGCACTACGGACCATAGTTAAAAACTGTTATAAACAGCATGGGCGGGAAGACCTTTTGTATGCCTTTGAAGATCAGCAAACGCAAACACAGGCCACAGCCACACATAGTATAGCTCATCTTGTACCATCACAGACTGTAGTCCAGACTTTTAGTAACCCTGATGGCACTGTCTCACTTATCCAGGTGAGTAAACCTGAGGGCTACCAGACTGTGGCGACACTTAACCACTTTCCATATTTTTCTTTAGGTTGGTACGGGGGCAACAGTAGCCACATTGGCTGATGCTTCAGAATTGCCAACCACGGTCACCGTTGCCCAAGTGAATTATTCTGCCGTGGCTGATGGAGAGGTAAGAAAGAGATTCCATCTGCATCTTCTTAAGTTTTTTTACTATCTTGTCCTTTCTGCCTCAGGTGGAACAAAATTGGGCCACGTTACAGGGAGGTGAGATGACCATCCAGACGACGCAAGCATCAGAGGCCACCCAGGCGGTGGCATCGTTGGCAGAGGCCGCAGTGGCAGCTTCTCAGGAGATGCAGCAGGGAGCTACAGTCACTATGGCGCTTAACAGGTGGTGGCAAGAGTGTGGGAATAAGTGAGGATCATCATCCTCTCTCCTGTTCCTGTGCCCGCAGCGAAGCTGCCGCCCATGCTGTCGCCACCCTGGCTGAGGCCACCTTACAAGGTGGGGGACAGATCGTCTTGTCTGGGGAAACCGCAGCAGCCGTCGGAGCACTTACTGGAGTCCAAGATGCTAATGGTAAGAGAGCATAAATATTTTATTAAATTTCTTTTTTTTTTTAACAGTTCTGTGTTATTGTCAGGCCTCTTTATGGCAGATCGTGCAGGTCGCAAGTGGATCCTGACTGACAAAGCCACAGGTGGGTTCATCTTTGGGGAAAGAAGGAAGCAGCCCCACCAACGGTCTTCTCTTTGTCTCTCCAGGCCTGGTCCAGATCCCTGTGAGCATGTACCAGACTGTGGTGACCAGCCTCGCCCAGGGCAACGGACCAGTGCAGGTGGCCATGGCCCCTGTGACCACCAGGATATCAGACAGCGCAGTCACCATGGACGGCCAAGCTGTGGAGGTGGTGACATTGGAACAGTGACATACAGCCATATTATGGCATCGTTTTCTAGTCTACTTCAAAATTTTTTACACGTTTGCAGAGGTGCAATCAAATGGAATTAAGTCTCTCGACTTTGGAAGGAAAGTTTTGTTAACCTTTTTTTTTTTAAAAGGAAGAAAGCGGATTTTGGAATTGCATTTTTTAAAGCACCACTCTTGATTTTCTGGGATTGGTGAAGAAACTGCATTGTCAATTTCACTGTCCCAAAAAAGCCAAATTGTGGCAGGACTTCTTTCTGCGGAAATGTGTGTGTATACTTATGTGTGTGTATGTGTGAGTGTGAATATATGTATATGTGTACATATGGACATACACATTTACATATATATAAAGTATATATATACATATATATATATATATATGTATGAAACCCGCATGGAATTATCTGTATGAAATCAAGGTGCGCTGTGGAAACAATAATTCACCCAGTTTAGTGGGTGGTAGGGTACGTGGCCAGACACAGTCACCCAGTTTTTGTTCATACCAGGGTCATGCGTTGAGCTACTGACAAACTCAGGCGGAGGTGACCATGCCCTTCACCAAAGCTGCCTCCCAGTGGCCACACAGAACTCTCCCTGCTGGACTCACCTGAGGAAAGAGGCTCCAGCATGGGGTGGGTCAGAGATGTGCTTGCAAGGTCCAGGGACTGCGTGGTCTGCCAGCTGAGATGCTCCTCGGGCTGGCCCAGGTGCTGACCTTGCCACAGGCAGATGAATGTCTTGAAAGCTCCCGGGCCTCAGCCTCCCATCTCCTCTCCTTCCCAGGAATCCTTGATCTCATGACTATTAAAATGTTGCTCTGGTTTTAAGGTCAGTCCTGAATTGCTCGTATATATGAACTGAAGGTAACCGAAGTATTAGGGGTTTGAGGAGTGCGTGCGTGTAAGTGTGCTTGTGTGTGTGCGTGCATGGTGGGGGAGAGGATGGGAAGGGGGCGGGGGCAGTGGAAGGGAAAGGAAGGAAAGAAAAATCGTCCTAGACCAGGATACACCCGTGGGAGCAATTTTCTCTACTGTCTGTAGCTTCACAGAGGAGGCGCTGGAATGAACAAGAAGAGACATCTGGTCTGTGGCCACAGCACCCTGAACGCCCCTGATCTTGTGTGATCTTGGAAGCTAAGCTTGGTTGGGCCCGGTCAGTACGCGGAAGGGAAGAAGGGACACCTGGCCATAGAAAACAGCTGAGGGTGTTTGCTGTGTTCCTGGATCAGGCCCTGCTTCAGAAGGGACTCCTGGAGGCCCATGTTCCTTGATGCAACCTCGTGGCCCAGGCCGGGAGCAGCTTGCCTCCTCAGAGGTGTTGACTATCTGGGTGTTCTTGGTAACCGTTAACTCTGTCTTTCTCAGCTGCAAGCCCTGAGTCTCCAGTAGCTGAATTCACCTGACTTTTCAACAGGCCAAATCTCTGAACCTTGAGTACAGGGACAGCTCCTCCTCCCTCCTCCCAGCTCTCCCCATGTGTGTGATGGTGTATTTAATGTGTTTTTTTAATGCGACATTAAAAGATTCTCCACGTCTTGCTCAACCTTTGAGAGAAGTTTCAGATTCTTGTATTTGCTTGTTTTATATAAAACTATCTAATGTTCTTTATATGTTCTTTTCTGTACGTAATGGGGGGAGGGGAGGGAAATTTACATATAAATAGTCCTAGTTCTACAATTTGTTATTTTTTTAATTATTATTTTTTATCGTCATTGTGAAGTTGTCCAGGGACTTTAAAGTCCATGTTCCTTTGTGGTGAAATAACCTCCAAATAGTTTGAGAAGTTGCCAAGACGAAGAAAAAAGCAAAACCCCAGTAGCAGAGCATGGATTCTGTGTTGTTTCCCATTCTGTCTTTGACTGCCTCATTCAATAAATAGTTAAAAATGTGGCAACAGGAAGTGGAATTGTTCATCTCTATAGGAGC